CATAACCACCTCTAAGTAGTTATTGACCTCCATAATCCAATTCATATTTATTTTCTGTATTTCTTTATAGTGACATATGCATATCTCTCATAATCCCCCATCAAAATGTGCAGCAGTCGCTGCTTTCTATGTTTCCTTCTCTGGGGGTTAATATTTTTCTTTTTCCTTTTTTTTTTTTTCTTTTGAGATGGACTCTCACTCTGTCACCCAGGCTGGAGTGCAATGGTGCAATCTCTGCTCACTGCAACCTCCGCCTCCCAGGTTCAAGCGATTCTCCCACCTCAGCCTCCCGGGTAGCTGGGATTACAGGTGGCTGACACCATGCCCGGCTAATTTTTGTATTTTTAGTAGAGACGGGGTTTCACCATGTTGGCCTGGCTGGTCTCGAACTCCTGACCTCAGGTGATCCGCCCGCCTTGGCCTCTCAAAGTGCTGGGATTAGAGGCGTGAGCTACTGCACCTGGCCGGAGGGTTAATTTCTTAAGGTAAAAACTACCAATTATTTGAACTCAGATCACCTAAACACAACACAGTTCATGACTGAAACTAAACTTTGTAATAGATAAATACATGAATGCTCTCTCTGGGCACTATAACTGAGTTCTCCCACATTCTGCCTCATTTCCCATATTTGCTCCTTGCTGCTGTCACTGCTGGATCTACAAGCACCTGTCAGTCCATTGCTCTGCCATTTCTCAAAATATATTCCTTCCCTTGAAATAGAGGCTTGAGTTAAGGAGTGAATATTCTTGTCTCCAGCAAAAGGGCAAAAATCAGAAACTATAGGAGGAAGCCCATGGGAGGTTTTTCTGCTGATTGTATTTCTAGTAGCTTCTAGATTTGTAATGAGTCACTTCACCAAAGGATCTAAAATAGGAAACCAACTAATTTCCTGAGTCTATTCCTTTATCTATTTGGAAAAAAAAGCCTTGAGGAGCATTTTCCCTTTGGATCATAGTTGCTAATTGAGGGAGGGCAGAATGTGTCAGAAGCAATGTGGTCATGGCTCTCTAGGGTGCTAGATAGTAAAATTACCAAGCAGGCATTGATGCTAATGTGAACCAGAAAAAAAGCTCCTTAATTATACTCATTAGGCCTGTAGCTGATCCAGCCCATACAGAAGAGGCACAATGACCACTGTTCTGGGGAGCGAAGTAGTAAGTCATTTGTTGCTGTCTTGAAAAATTTTTGAATATGTTTTACTTCTTTCCCCCTTTGCAGATCTTGGCAGAAAACCTCACCATGGTCACCGAATTCCTGTTGCTGGGTTTTTCCAGCCTTGGTGAAATTCAGCTGGCCCTCTTTGTAGTTTTTCTTTTTCTGTATCTAGTCATTCTTAGTGGCAATGTCACCATTATCAGTGTCATCCACCTGGATAAAAGCCTCCACACACCAATGTACTTCTTCCTTGGCATTCTCTCAACATCTGAGACCTTCTACACCTTTGTCATTCTACCCAAGATGCTCATCAATCTACTTTCTGTGGCCAGGACAATCTCCTTCAACTGTTGTGCTCTTCAAATGTTCTTCTTCCTTGGTTTTGCCATTACCAACTGCCTGCTATTGGGTGTGATGGGTTATGATCGCTATGCTGCCATTTGTCACCCTCTGCATTACCCCACTCTTATGAGCTGGCAGGTGTGTGGAAAACTGGCAGCTGCCTGTGCAATTGGTGGCTTCTTGGCCTCTCTTACAGTAGTAAATTTAGTTTTCAGCCTCCCTTTTTGTAGCGCCAACAAAGTCAATCATTACTTCTGTGACATCTCAGCAGTCATTCTTCTGGCTTGTACCAACACAGATGTTAACGAATTTGTGATATTCATTTGTGGAGTTCTTGTACTTGTGGTTCCCTTTCTGTTTATCTGTGTTTCTTATCTCTGCATTCTGAGGACTATCCTGAAGATTCCCTCAGCTGAGGGCAGACGGAAAGCGTTTTCCACCTGCGCCTCTCACCTCAGTGTTGTTATTGTTCATTATGGCTGTGCTTCCTTCATCTACCTGAGGCCTACAGCAAACTATGTGTCCAACAAAGACAGGCTGGTGACGGTGACATACACGATTGTCACTCCATTACTAAACCCCATGGTTTATAGCCTCAGAAACAAGGATGTCCAACTTGCTATCAGAAAAGTGTTGGGCAAGAAAGGTTCTCTAAAACTATATAATTGAAATATTATTACATTTTAGATTTCTTAATAAATAATGCCTTTTTATCACAAGCATATTATAACTGTAACAAATTCATTGAAATA